AGAGCAGTACATAATTTAATTATTGAATCTACAAGCTGGACCATGAGATGAAGAATGATGTGTCTGCTGTAGTGAGAAATTAGATAGAACCAACTGTTTACTCTCATCATTCTTCCTCCGTTAGGCTAAATTAATATAGTTAACAAGCTTTTGTTTGGAATAGCAGTTCAAATCTGGGATGTGCAGATCAGAACTGGCGATTATTACAGTAGCTGTTATTTATGGAGTGCTGACAGTCCCCTCAAGTCCCATGAATGAAACAGAAAGGGGTTCTTCTGTCATTCTCTGTGCTAGAACCACTGTAAGGGGCTAGACGTCTGCACAGGGTAACGAAGTTCATGAAAACCAGATTAAGTTGCTTGGGGCATACGACTCCAGAAATGTCACTGATGGTCTTTCCTATTGCCCTGTTTTTCTCATCTTTGAAACAACTGCAACAAAATGTGCACTATATAAGTGGGCGAGCATTACCAGGAGGTAACATGCAGGTGGGGTGCCTGTGCGGTGATACGGGTCGAGCAGGGCGCGGCAGGCTTTAGCAAACACCTCAGGCCCTTCCGCACAATTTGAGCAGAAACTGAAAGCCTGTCAGGCGCAGCCAAATGCAAATCTAGCTTCGAGGCACTGAGCCTCGAGGCACAGCGCCCCCGCCGGACCCAGTTCCCTGCCCCATCCAGTGTGTGAAACTGTGACCCAGCCACCGGCCAAGGGTCCCCACGGGGACGCTGCGACACAGCGGGCTCACTCCAGAGACCCAAACCAGGTCTCCCCACCTCCCGCCCCGCCAGTTTCACGGCACTAGATTCTTGGGGTCGTCTTTTAATCACAATCTCCATAGCCGTGTCTCTAAGCAGTTGATGGAACACGGATGGTGGGGAAAACCTCACCACCGCCACCACCACCAAACCAAGCAGCCCCCGACGGTCGTGCAGTCAGGCCCGGGAGCGCCCAACTCGCGGCCACCCAGCGCCACGCGTGACCCGGGCAGCGGGGCGACCTCGGGGCGGTCTGGCACCCGGGAAGTAGTTTGTGCTCGGGCTCTGAACACCGCCGGCCGGACCGCGGGCTGCGTCACGGGGACCGGGAGGCGTACGGCGACGCGGAGCAGCGCCTTTGCGGCGTGCGACCCGCCCCCGCCGTCCCTCCCTCCCTCCCCTCAGGGCTTCGGGCCCCCGGGGCCAGCCGCCGTCCTGCGAACGCGCGGCGCCCGGGCCGCTGCCCCCTTCCGGCCCCGCGGCGGCCCCGCCTCCTCCCCCGACTTCCTTCCCTGAGCACGGCGGCGGCGGGGACGAGCACCGGCCTGCGCGCGGAGCCGGCACCGGATGGTGGGCGGGGGCCAGCCGTGCGGGTACGCGGCCCGCGCGCCCCTAGCCACCGCCGCGTGGCACCGTCCCGAGCGCGTGGCGCGGGGCGCTGGCTGCCGGGCGGGGGCCTGGGGCCGCGGACGCTGGGGGCGCCTCGGCCGCGCTCAGCCTTTAGATCGGAGAATGCGGGCGGGGTGGGGGCGCTCGGGGTCCCCGCAGTCACTCCAGGGTCGATTTCTCGGCGGGCGCCGCGGCCTGTGCGAGGCCGGGCCCCTTGGAGTGCCCCGGGAGGTGGTGCTGGGCGTCTGAACACCACATCCCTTCCTGCGCCCGTGTGTGGGTTGGGAATGCCGGGTGTAGGCCCTGGATCAGAGCTGACGGGGTTGCGAGCGGCGTGGGGTGTGCCTGGGACGGTGACCGGATGTGTCTTCCTGAATCGTTGTATTCGAGCTCCAGTTCTCTCTGTTTCTACAGCTGGGCCTCAGTCCTCACAGGGCTCTAGTGGGCGTTCAGCCACACCAGGAGAAGGCGCCCAGGGGATTAACAGGACCCTTCCCTCTCCTGCTCTTCCCTCGCCCCCCATGGCTCCCCCTCCCTCCTATTTAGTAGGTACTTCTCCAGCACCCCACAGCGATGATGGATGCTGGCCCTAAAGCCAGGTGGGAAACCAGGCTGATTCAGCACCTGTCTTAGCACCCACTCTCCACTGCATCCTTGTCTTAGGCACTGCCGCCCTGCACTGTAGCAGATGCCTAAATAAAGTGTGGAGCCTGAAGCAGAAGTTTTGGGAGATGCTTGCCTTCCTTTAGACCACATTCCTCGCCTTTCTCAAGATTTCTCCGTGGTACCCACCCCGTTTTTGTGTTGTCTTCCTTCCTTGCCCTTGTTTCATTCCTTTTGAAAGCGACCACTCCCCTGAAGTCCTAGGACCCCCTTCGTGGGCTCTCCCTGCCGTAGACAGTCTCTGCTTGCCCCTGGTAAACTACGTTCCAAAAACCTTGCTTTAGGAACCCTCCTCCTGTGCTGACTCCGCTTTGTAAGGGAGACAGGTAAAGGACACAACAATTTGTAGGCTGGCATATCAACTTCTGTTTTGTCATGTTTTTCTTCTAGACCCAACATGAGTGAAGTTTCCTGCAAGAAACGGGACGACTATTTGGAATGGCCAGAGTATTTTATGGCTGTGGCCTTCTTATCAGCACAGAGAAGCAAAGATCCAAATTCCCAGGTAAATGAATTTCACGGGAGAATGCTTAGATAGGCACCAAGCCTTTGGGCATGTTTCCTTCTAGGTCGGCGCCTGCATCGTGAATTCAGAAAACAAGATTGTCGGGATTGGGTACAATGGGATGCCAAATGGGTGCAGTGATGACGTGTTGCCTTGGAGAAGGACAGCAGAGAATAAGCTGGACACCAAATACCCGTACGGTAGGGCAAGTTTTATGTCCCATTCTGCTTAGAAGTTTTTCTTTCTTTCCCTTTCAACCCACAGTGTGCCATGCGGAGCTGAATGCCATCATGAACAAAAATTCGACCGATGTGAAAGGCTGTAGTATGTATGTTGCCTTGTTCCCTTGTAATGAATGCGCTAAGCTCATCATCCAGGCAGGTAGGAACCGGGTCTTTCCATTTGTCACATTTACACTAAGGGAGCTCCCATTGTTACCTTACAGGTATAAAAGAAGTGATTTTCATGTCTGATAAATACCATGATAGTGACGAGGCAACTGCTGCGAGGCTCCTGTTTAATATGGCCGGGGTGACATTCCGGTAAGTGGGGAGAATGCGGGCGGGGGGACGGGAGATAATAATTGTATTTTGTTTTTATTTTTAGGAAATTCATACCGAAGTGCAGCAAGATTGTCATTGACTTTGATTCAATTAACAGCAGACCGAGTCAAAAGCTTCAGTGAGTTACATCTCATTCAATCTCCAGAAGATTGGGATTATCGTCTTCTAAGAGGTTGCTAATGCCTTTCATCTTGAAGTTACACATAACTTCTTACTAGCCAGTATGGCAAAAGTAGGCATCTAAAGAATATAAAGCCTCAAATCTTCCTTACTGTCTCTCTTGTCACATGGAATCTACATGTGTTTGAACTATTGCTTTAGGGTTTAAAATAGGGGAGCCTGTGGTGGCCTGGTGCACAGGGCTAGAACGAGAGTGCCTCCCCTTCTTGTGTCCTGGCTGGCTGGGATGCTGGTGGCTCTTCAGAGGAGCATCAGCTGTCTGTCATCTGCTGCGATCCGGCAGCCTCTCTTCACTGCTACATGTGCTGGAAGGACAAATAAATAATTGTGGTTGTGTTCTTAATGGGGACGAGCAGACACACTGATCTGAACATCTGGCCCAAGTGAAGCATGGCATATAGTGCCCTTGGAAGAAAATTAGGCCTCAAATGACAGTAGCATTGAAGTGTTTGCTGCAGAGTTGAGGGAAACCCCCAGCCACCCTCCCGGAATCCGAGATAGGGTGGCACATCTGTCCTGACAGACGAGGAGTGTAACTGAACCAGGAATATTTCCTCCATTCCTGCTCTCCCACTGCACACAGGGTGGTGGCACATTATCCCTCTGGGGGGTGGGGACGCCTGTTGTTTTGGCTCAATTTGGGTTTGTTGGTCACATGGAGCTCTTCCATTTCGTTTAGCTGAATAATGAGTTGTTCCTAGAGGAGACAGCCTGTCTCTCCTTGTTGCCCCCAAAGCCCATGCCCTGCCGTGGTGGCAGCTGGGGCTGTGGATGGGAGGGGTCCCCAACATGGATGTGTTGCCCCTCCTCCGCATGCCAACGCAGTTCATGTACAAGGCCCCTCTGCAACTGGAGAGAAAATTAATTCCTATCCCGTGAGTGGATTGTGAGAAATTCCACCCACGTGGAGACAGCTTACTGCAGCACTGTTGGTGTTCGGAGCTCTTCTGTGCCCTGGCTCCATGCTTTCACCTACACAAGCATCACCTTCCTAATCACCGCGGGGCGGGGAGCGTGTGGCTGTGCCCCTTCTCTTTAATCTCATTTAATTTTTATTAAACATGCTCAGTACCTGTGTTGAGAAAAGGCTTTCTTTATCCTAAAGATTATTACCTTTTTAAAGTGCTCTTATATTTTCATGAGTTTTTATTTTGTCTCTGAGATTTTGTATTCCACATTCTAGGGTATTCTGTAATTTGGCTCCTTACCAATATTATTAAAATCTTATTAAAATCTACCCTACCAAAGCATGTACATTTTTATGTTATTATAATTATATGCT